AAGCCCGCGCTGCGCTCTCGGAGAACCAGGCACGAGTGAGCGAACCACACAAAGAATATATTTCGCGACGAAACAGCGCCCTACAGGAAGAAAGTGCCCGCACTCCGAGCGTGAGCCGCAGCGCGACTTTTTGGCGCTCTTTGGGAGCAGTGAGAGAGAGGCGGAGGCCAGAGAGTCCGGGGTGGGCGCGGGAGCCGGGGCGGCCCTTGGCCGCATTCCCGCCCGTCCCGCAGCGGCGCGCGGAGCCAGGTGAGGTTGGCGGCGGCGCCGCGCTACCTGGCCGGGCGGGGCGGGGCCGGGCGGCCGCGTGCGCCGCTTCCGAGTCCGGCGCTCCGGATGCCCGCCCGCGCTCCGCTGGCCCGCGGAGTTTCGCGGGAGTTTCCGTTTTGGCGCCTAAAGCCCCTCGCTGGCGCCGTTTCCCTCCGCGTGCCGCGTCTGTCCGGCGCGGGACGCACGGAGGCGCGGCCCCAGCCCGGGCTGCCTGGGGTCGGCGGGGCTGCGCGAGGGGACGTCTGGCGTCCGGCGGAGGGCACTGGCCCGGGAGGAGGGCACGCCTTTGGCAAAGGCCGGGCGGGGTTGGGACCGGGGTTGCTATGGTAGCTGCGAGCCCGGGCGGGAGCCCCACGCCCGGCCTCCGCGAGGGAGCTGGGGCGCTCCGAGGTGTGCTCCGAGTGGACTGAACCAAGAGCCTGGGAGGAGCGGGTAGGGCCGGCCCGTGGCCTTGTCCCCTCCTCCCACAGCCCGCCGGCCGGCCCCGGGAAGGGGCCTCGAGGAGCCCAGAAAAGAAAGTATTCTGGCCCCTGGAACCGAAAGGAGTCTTGCAAAAAGCACGAAGGGGTCAAGGGGGCCGAAGGGAGAGGGGGAACCGTCGCCTCCGTCCGAGAGTCAGCGTGCGCGTGTCTGTAGACTTGACATTTTATACCCCAGAGCGGCCGACTTGGAGCCGGGTTGCAAGTCCCAGCCCTGAAGTTCTGGAGGTGGGGCGGGCTTTAATTTGCTTATATCTAATGATTTCAGGAACCTCGCTTTAAAATGGCGGCATTCAGTATGCACCCCTGCTAAAGGCTCTCCCGGCACCGGGGCCACCTCGCGCAGCGCTGCTTTTGCTTCTGCCGCTAACAGATGGCATGTGCCGCTGTCGCTGCCGCTGCCCCTGCTGCTGCCGCTGAGAGCAGGGCCCCTTAGCCTCTGGGTTTGCGCTAGCAGCGTAAGGTAAGGCTGGAGATGAATTGGGATTTGTAAGAATTGTGATTTTGTTTTGCATTTCTATCATCAGGTTATTTTTAAAATACTTTTCCTAGAAGTCATTTGCCTGCAACTTCAACGCTCTAGAACATGGTCCTGCATGTAACTTGATGCAGAAGGGCCTGCATAGAAGTAAGAGCAGTCATAGAACTTCTGCAAGAAAGCTCTGCATCTTGTTCCACAGGCCCCTCATTCAGTGGGTAACTAATTGTTATTCAACATTCATGACTGGTTTAGCTAATTTTATTTATTTTTTTCTTGCAGGTTCTGAAAAGTGCCTTTTCTGAAAACTCTGCTGCTTGGATTCTACTCTAGAGCTGTCTCTTTATAAACCCCTCTCCCTACCATACCGTTCCCTGCCCTCTCCACCTCCCCGCCGAACCTGGTGTGCTTGTAGTTTACTGTCAGCAGCTGGTCCATTTCTTTTTTCTGTGATTCTCAATTTTCTTAGTCATTTTCCCTCCACTTGATTTTGCAACGAAACTTTTTTTGGGTTCTAACATCCTTCCCAATCTTGTTATTTAAAGCTAATAAATAGGGAGAAAAACTTTTCTCCCCCTGATCTGAGACCATTCCACAAATCGAAGGGCAGCCAGCAGCATATGTTTTTTGCAAGAATAATTGAAAACATCAACTGCAGAGCCCAGAATTCTTTTGAAAGTCTGCCGGTTATTTAACATAAATTCGGCAAAGGAACAAAATAAAGCATTCATTATCTTAACAGTTGGCTTCTTAAGAGTTGGTCTCTAATTTCATTTTTAGTTATTCTGATAGTTTTTATGATTGGCTTTTTGTTTGACTAGACCAGATTTGACTTTAATGAAAACCTAAGTGTTAACAAATAGACATTTCACCAAAGCAACCTGTTATCTCTTCGCACTTAGTTTGAATTCATTTTTAATCCTTTAATAGTCCACAGTAATATTGTCCTAAAGAGGGTACATTGGATTTTAATTTTGCTTTCAATATGACGGCTGTCAATGTTGCCCTGATTCGTGATACCAAGTGGCTGACTTTAGAAGTCTGTAGAGAATTTCAGAGAGGAACTTGCTCTCGAGCTGATGCAGATTGCAAGTTTGCCCATCCACCAAGAGTTTGCCATGTGGAAAATGGTCGTGTGGTGGCCTGTTTTGATTCTCTAAAGGTGAGTCCCATCTGAATGCACATAATTTAAATAATTTAATATTTTCCCTATTCTTCATTGTCAGGGTCGGTGTACCCGAGAGAACTGCAAGTACCTTCACCCTCCTCCACACTTAAAAACGCAGCTGGAGATTAATGGGCGGAACAATCTGATTCAACAGAAGACTGCCGCAGCCATGTTCGCCCAGCAGATGCAGCTTATGCTCCAAAACGCTCAAATGTCATCACTTGTAAGTCGCAGCTATATTTTGAAAATTGCCGACTAACATCTTTTTTTCTCTTTTAAACATACAGGGTTCTTTTCCTATGACTCCATCAATTCCAGCTAATCCTCCCATGGCTTTCAATCCTTACATACCACATCCTGGGATGGGCCTCGTTCCTGCAGAACTTGTACCAAATACACCTGTTCTGATTCCTGGAAACCCACCTCTTGCAATGCCAGGAGCTGTTGGCCCAAAACTGATGCGTTCAGATAAACTGGAGGTATTTGTGAACATATATATAAATACCTGTAGATGCGTGTGTATGTGCATGTGTGTGTTCTAAGGTTTGCCGAGAATTTCAGCGTGGAAATTGTACCCGTGGGGAGAATGATTGCCGCTATGCTCACCCTACTGATGCTTCCATGATTGAAGCGAGTGATAATACTGTGACAATCTGCATGGATTACATCAAAGGTCGATGCTCGCGGGAGAAATGCAAGTACTTTCATCCTCCTGCACACTTGCAAGCCAGACTCAAGGCAGCTCATCATCAGATGAACCATTCAGCTGCCTCTGCCATGGTAAGAAAAGGCCTGCACTTGTGGCCTGTTTCCTCTAGTACTAGTACCATCTCTCCCCCCACAGGCCCTGCAGCCTGGTACACTGCAACTGATACCAAAGAGATCAGCACTGGAAAAGCCCAATGGTGCCACCCCGGTCTTTAATCCCACTGTTTTCCACTGCCAACAGGCTCTGACTAACCTGCAGCTCCCACAGCCGGCATTTATCCCTGCAGGTGAGAACACAGCTCTAGGCACTGCAGCGAGTTTACTTTCCACGCTTTTCTGCGTGGTGTACAGGGCCAATACTGTGCATGGCACCCGCTTCAAATATTGGTAGGTTTTCTACAAAAATTATCAACATTTTCCGTGTGTTGCTTCTATGGTTTTCAACTGAAAGTGCCCATGATGCACGGTGCTACACCTACCACTGTGTCTGCAGCAACAACACCTGCCACCAGCGTTCCGTTCGCTGCACCAACTACAGGCAATCAGGTTTGGCCATTTATTTAAGCTGTTCAGATCAATCTTTCTTTCTTTCTTTTTTTTTCCATTTCAGCTGAAATTCTGAACAGCAGAGTTATGGAGTATCAGAATCTTTCCATGGAAACCTCCATATGGCCTTTCTATATATATTCTCGTATGTCTTATTCTACCAACACAACAATAAGCGTGTTGCAGTCAATGTATTAAGCAAAGCAAACCTGCCAGCCAGCAAATTCAAATAAAAAATAAAGCATTAAAAATCAATGGAGATGTTAAAACAACACAAATAGAAAACTAGTAACTACCATCCATCCTATTTGAATTATCAAGCAGAACATGACCATAAAATTTGGTAACTTGTTACATTACTCTTTGTGATTTTCTAATAACCATGCTAAGTGTATTTCCACAGTGAGCTTTTGGCTTACTATATACATTCTTGGTGGATAAATTGTTCATCTGTTTTTGAAGTGTTACCTTACTATTTTGTTTACAAGATAGTCTATTGGGTTGATTCAGGATGTAACAAATATATTCAGTACCATTTCTTGTGTTGTATTGTGTTGTGCTGTGTTAGGTTTTTACATACTGTAGTGTTTTGCTGTATATGTGTGGTGTTTGATTTCAACTAAAGTGTTATTAGTGGGGAACAGAAGTATATGTGCTTAAGAACATGACAGGTTCATGCAAATATGCTCTCTTTCTTTAGAATATTTCTGTAGGTTTCTTGGGACTGACATTTAAAACGCCTCACTTTTGAATGTGCACAAAACCTGCTCATTAACATGCATGTGTATAATTTGTACCTGCAGATCTGATGTTGCATAATACAATCAAATTACTAGATTTTTTAAAGAGAGAAATAATTACCTGCACAAAGCAGAGAACTTCATAAAACATTAACCCCTAATTCACTCTTCTTAAATAGCTTGGCAAATAAGACTTTACCTTTAAATGAATTTCTCAGCATTTATACTAAAAATTATGTAAAGTGCTCATTAGATTTTTTGTGTGTGTGGCTTGAGAATCCCATCTCCTAAATTGAGTGTCTAAAACTGAGCCATTTGTCATCTTCAGCTGAGAAACTGGTACTTGGGAGCTTAAAAATATGCTAATTACAAGTTATAAATCAAACGGAGAGATGGGGGCATGGAGATAGTTTTTACGTACTGGAGGAAAGTGTGTAAAACCATGGCAATGTCACCTTTTACACAAATGCCATTTTCCAAATGCAAATGGCTCATGCTCTTTAGACTACTCTTTGAATAACAAGTAAGATGCAATCTAGCAAAAGTCAGTCAGGGTGAAAGAGAATTGGTTGCAAATGAGGACTTCCCTCCCCAAATGGACAGTCTTCTCTGTTGATCACAGAGGGAGCCTGAGTACAGGCTTGGAGAAATGGCTAGGACAGGGAACAGGGAAGCACTTACAATTATTCCTTGATTTATTCAAAAGAACTGGGAAAGATGGTTGTAGTTGTCTTTAGCTTCGGTTCAACTGAGTTTCGTTTTGTTAAACAGTTCAGTGAAGGAGAAAGCACCTGTGATATATGGCAAGTGTCCCCCTGCCCAAACTTTAACATCAGACCCTCTCACATCATAACCAAGCCTCTTTTATGCTTGTTTGGATTCGTTTGCCTTTATATATGTTTGAAAATGACAATAGAAAGGGTTTTATCACCCTTTGAATGAGACAGAGTGGCTATACTCCACAGAGCTCAGCTGAGTTCACATTACTAATATTTATGAAAGAATTTTACAACCAAATAATTCCTGTGGTGTGTGACATATCTCATCCACTCTACTCATTTATTAATGTTATTATACAGTGGTGGAAACACATGACATTTTACATCAAGTAATAGATTTAATATTTTCTAGTAAATAGGCGCTCTTCCACCAGAAAGTATAAAACCATCATATACATATATATATATATATATAATGGTTTTTCTCCTTCATGAAAATGACAAGTAAAAAGCAAATCTGATTGAGGATACCTTAAGCTGGCTAGAAGTGTTTGAATCACAGAACAATGGAATTAGCAAAATCCTTTTTATAGTTGATGGAACTGAATCCAGGGGCATATGACTTGCCCAAGGCTACCTTAGCCATTGTGGGACCCAGAAATATCTCCTGCTTCCCATTGTTCCTCCTTTTCACATTGTTTTTGCTTCAGAACATTTGATGCTCTCTTCCAAAGCAGACCCATTTGGCTCAGAATATAAGAGAGCAAAATTAGCTTTCTGGGAATTGATACTCTGTTGATCTTAATTATCCATCCAAATCCTGATCAACAGTGCTTTCTAAACAGCCTTGCTTGTATTGAGTCATTGTCAGCTGTTGACAATGTTGCGTGGAATTAGAGATCAAGAGTTGTCCTGACCTTTACCTATGGACTCTTTGAACCAGTTAATTTCTATTTCTGAAATCTTAACATTGCTATAGAAGAAAGTAGTGTATGCCTTTTTGAAATTCATCATGTATGGAACTGAGTTTTGTATGATCCGTGCCAGTGCCTCTCCAGAAGGGCAGATCTGATTACATGAATCCAGGAGGGATGCACCTGAGCTAGTCTGGATATATTCCTTAAAGGAGACAAGAACTTTTTTGTGCAAAATGAACTTTTGTGTAGTTTGACATCTGCATGCAGTGAACTGTCTCACTTAACTTTTTCAACTTTGGGCAAAGATATACATAAACCATAGATAATAGACCTACAGTACAGCTGTTTTCATGTTGCGTTAAGCACTGGAAGACATTAACAATGACTTACCTTAAAGTAAAAGGTTCCGTGAGGGGTATTTAGGGCCACTGTATTTTTGGTGCCACAATTTTCTACATTGTTGGCATTTTAAAAGTTGTTTTCTAAATGAACTTAAAGAAAGAAAGCTCAAAGCCCTAAAGTTTTGATCAAATTCAATAGAGTTTTCAGAAAAAAATACAATTTTAAGATAGCACTCTTTAAACTAGATGTGCAATGACTTATTCAAATTATCTTTATTCAAGAAAAGAGAAAAGAAGAAAGATAAGTCATTAGACTATAAATTTCCATTTAAAAAGACAAGTCACAAAACTAATCAGTGACTCTAAACAAAAATTTACTGGATGAATTGTATATATAAAATTCTAATCACTTATGATTCTTAGTTAACATTTTATAAGCTTTGTATTTTACAGGGGCCTCTATTTATCCAAATTTATTGTTTTTGTCCATTTTTCTCAGCCTTTTGCAAAAAATATGCAAGAGTGCTGAAACTTGGATAAAACGGGTCATGTATACAGAGAAAATAATCTAAAAGTTATCTTTAAGAGGGTTTTAGTAGTGTCAACTTTTTAAAAAAGTACTATGTGACCATAACATACGTATATTTTAAAGAGGGATTAAGATTAAATTAAAATAAATGGATTCATAAAATTGCTATTTAAATACAGTATTTACTTTTGTAATTGAAGCATGATTCCACAACCAGCTGTGGCATTTTATTTCACTTTTCTAGATCAGAGGCTTTAATTTGTAGTTAATCATGATGTGGAAAGTCATCTTCTCTCTACTCCATCAATTTTTTTCATCCGTTTTTGAACATGCTGAAGCACTTTGATCTTGCCATAAGTGTTGTCCTATACCACTAGGTGGTGTTCACTAATGGGAGGGCCTCAGCTCACCGGCTCTCCAATTTGGGAAAAAGCAAGTACCTCCTCCCTACCATCAGCAGAAACTGAATGAAATTAATCTTTGCAACTTGAATCTGTTTTAAGTAGCATTACCAATAAGCATAGTGGTATCTGAATAAGGAATGACATTTACATTACATTTTATTAAATAAGAGAGAAAGTTAATGTGCTACTTGAAATGTTATTTGGTTCTTTGTCCCCCTCATTGCAGAGTATAGATAAGGATGCTCTTAGGTAAAATGCAGCCACAAGTTTTCCGAGTTCCTTTAGTCTGTAGGGTAGGCTATGAGGTACAGAATGATTAGAAACTGAAATCCTCATTATTTTTCTCTCAAATACATTTCACATACATTGAAACAGAAATAGGCAAAATTTATGAGGGAAATCTGATTTCCCAATTCTGATGAATAGATATACTAAGACAGTAGCCTTGTTTAACCAGTGCCTGTAGAAGGCACTAGAATAAATAGCATGTCCAAGAGTATAACAACTTTTTTTGTAAATTTAGTTACTAGCCTAATCAAACTGTAAATATAACTCACTAATTGGTACCATATTTTCATTTTTCTTATTGTTCATCTTTAAGGTTTCATTTTATTGCTTTTTTGTAGCTCTAAGTAACTAATCAATTTAATTTCAAAGGAAAGTTAAAGAAAGTTTAAGCTTTTACTGCATGGATTCTGCCCGCCTAGCTAGGTTCTGAACTGACACTGAAGTATGACAAGATACAGATTATAGTCCAAAACTATCCTTTACAGTTCACAATTTAAGAACAAATTTAACTTTATATACAAATAATAATTGTTATCTAATTATATTTAGTTGTTGCTTTGGCAACAAAATTACAACATGGCTACCTTTAGACATTTGTGTATGTGAACATTTTACTTGTAAACTATAGGTGATTTGTGACAGTATGAGCCTGTAGAAAATACAGCTCAAAACTATGAAAACAGACATGGTTGAGTTCTTTTTTAATCCCAAAGGCCCATATATAAAAGCTGAATTTGTGTCCTTGTGTGACTTTTTGTGAAAAAGTTTATAACACATGGATTCTAGAATCAGGCTTTATAGTTTATAGAATTTGTTGTGTGGATAGGGTTATTCCACAGTATTTAGACTTCAAAACGCAATCATTGCATTTTTAATACATTACCTAACTTTTTTTATAACTTAATTCAAAATTACCCCATTCAAGTGGCATAGCTGTAGCTGCAAAAATTCTGTTTTCTGGAATTACATGAGCAAATATAGCTATATGAGGATTAATGTATGACTAAAGCCTCTTTTGAAATTAATTCATATTTTTAAAACTATACATAAAGATACTGTGGAATGACCCCTTAACAGTGTTTAAGAAACATATGCTGCAGTTAATTGACTGTCTCAGTTAGGGTGCGGATGTGTGAGACACACCTTTTTTGCACTTATGTACATAGTCCATGAAAGCAATCCTTGGAGCTTTTTTTAAATGTAAGAAGTCTGTGATAATAGTGGAAAAGTTAGTAAGAGAGAGTTATTTCTAAGGCTTTGAAAAGGAGGGTGTTTTTGCTCTAAGACTTAACTAAAGCATAATGTTGCTTTGCTGTTACGGAGGCTTTCTAGTTTGCTACAGGTCACCAAAAGAGAAGGCTAGTAACAGGTAACAGGTCAGCCTCAGCTAACAGCACTGAACAAGAGTAGAATAACTTCATCTTTTAACAAGATCATTAGCAAAGATTGTTTGCTTTTTAAATTAATCCCCCCTATAAACACACACACACGTGTGCACACACACACACACACACACACACCGGGCAGTTTCTAGAACAAGTTTTCCTTTTTCAGTGGTTGTAAGCAGTGAAATACCTCATGTATTACAAGATAGATATTACCGTTATGATAGAATAAGATTTCATCTTTCACAGAAAGTGATCAGCTGATATATGTGTCAGTTAAAATGTTTATCAATTAATAGGTATTTAAGTGACAAATTGTTAATGTTGACCATTGTTCCTCCTTTAAGATCCAGTAACCAAAACCAAATCGGTAACCATTGAAAGATGATATTTAACAGTTAAGGATGGCCAGCATAGGGCCGTTCATTCCCTTCAACAAAGGGAAAAAAAATGCTCCTGGCACAACTTTATAACTGGCTTCATTTACATTATACCTGTTCAGTGGAAGCTGTTTTTTGACCTACCTTTACCAGATTACAAAGTAGTTAACTGTGCCACTTCAGCCTCCCACTGTTTTGTTTTAACTAAACAGAAGAGAACCAGCCAAAATCTTACGTAACACAGGAGCTGGAAGACAATGTTTCAATCTGACCATCTCTGCCAATTTTAGCTCCCACGCCACCTATAGATAGCCAGTTAACTTTCTTTTTGCCCCCAGGCAATGAGGCCTAGAAGAGGTCAAGGTTAGAAAGGTTAAGCATTTGATCACTACAGGTACTTGTAGTACCTAGAGAAGGAACCCATCCTGGGGTTGGTGGAGTTGGTATTGCTACTCGTTTTGATAGTTCTCATTTACAGAGAAAGAAAAATAAGCCAAAGCCAGAAAGCAATCCAAGCCTTACAGTTGTCCAATACCTCAGGGCCAGTTGGCTAGAATTTTCTTTTCCCTCAGCCCATAATCACTTAGAGTTAGCCATACAACAAACAGCCTGACAATCTGACCAGCATTTCCATTGATATAAAATGTAAGCATTCCTTCATTCTGTAGTTAGGAACTCCAACTTCAGCCTTATCTCCAACATAATTTCCCAATTTAACCTATGTACTGATATGGACATTTCTTTGTGAATATGCCAGATTCAAGAATGTATTTTTCTAAGGTCAATAGAGATACGACATTTTAAGTCAGGAAAAATCACCTATAAATTAGTAGGAATAACTGTAGAAGCATCACAAAAGATACCCCATGAATAGATGGCATGGTGTGCATGCTGACAGCCACGGGGTCATACTCTGGAGTTTCAACATAGAGGCTGTGTTTCAATAAATAAGACAAATTGGGGAATTAAGTAAAACAAATGGATGTAACTGAGGCCCCCCCCCAAAAAAAGCCCTCTATTACTAACCTCAAGAAAATATTTAGTTTGACTAATTTGTGCAGTTTCCAGCTCTTCTACTTGTTCTTGCCTGTAAGAGAATCACTAATACTCAAAAGCTGGATTATTGAAGAGAAATTTTATCTTTAAATAGAATCCATCCACAATTATGGTATATGTAAAAAAAATGTATGACTATGAAATAAGTCGCAGCTCTTTGCAGATATTGCAAAATCCTTGCTAGGCATCTACATCATATTAGTTTTTTAAAAAATACCTCTGTAACAAGACCTAAAAGTAACCTAACTATTAAGCAGTGCTTTTTTCTCTGAAAACACACAACCTAAAGATTTATCTGTCATAAAACTGCATGGTTCCAGAGCTTTATTTCTGTGTAGAGATGCTATTTGTTAGTGATGGAAACAAATTACTTTGTTGCTATGTCTTTTGTGTCTAGCAGTTGAGAGAATGATATGACCATCATATCACTGGATTATGGGAATGAATGCCCTTTTCAAAATAAACTTATTTATTAATATTTTAATATTATTTTAATATTATAATATTAATAATATTTTAATATTATTGTTGCTGCTTTAACAGAAAATGAGCCATTTGTCCCCATGCTCCCAAATTACAATGATTTAAATTAAAAAACTTTTGAAGGATTTTCCTAAATATATTCTTTTTTAAAGGACTAACTTTGTGCATTCATATAACAACAATTTGGAATAATGTGAAAAATGGAGGCACATAATTTGGGTGGAAAATGGCGATTAAAAATATATATAAGAAAATTATTAGCCATGTGTAACATATTTAAATAATGACCAGAATATTTCATGAGTACCAACTCTTCCCATAGTAATTTTCCTCCAAAATGCAATAGCTCATTCCCTCAACTGCAGACGCTTTGATTTTTTTTCAAGTTATAGTGCTGTAGTGCTTGTTTATGTTTAAAAGTGCACATTATGCAGCTCATTTTAGTATGCTACTTCTATGTTTATTTTTTGTTCTTCTAATAAAATGCATAAACTTCTTGGTTATGTCTTTTTTTATGAATCCATATTCACACATTAGGAGTTCACTTGAAGGCTATTCATGCTCTAGTATATTAATCCTAATATTTAGTAATTCTAAAATGAAATTTAAATTTCTGATTTGGCTCAATGTTATATTTCATACATAGAGTAAATTTATTTCCAAATATACCATCAGTATTTTGAATTATGTAGATAATATATCCGTTGTGTTAGACCTATTACTCTTATAAGATTGAAGTTACTGACACAAGAAAAACACTTCTATTTTAATAAAAGAATACTTAAAATTTTGAGAGAATGCTTACTAGTTTCTCTTGTGCCTCAGAAATCCTGAGGCATATTCTAAGATGCATTATTAGAAGTTTCTCTTTCCCAGTTATTCATGTCTATCCTGCATCCCTAGTGTAACATATGAAACCAGTGTTGTTTATTTCATACTTTCCAGATGGGCATCAATCATTTCATAACAATGAGATGCATGAATTTTTCCATTAAAATGTTTTCTCTCACTTAAAATTGGTTATCTTCAACAAATGGCACAGTAATAAAAGGATGATCATTTTTGTTCTTTAAGAAAGTAAATGTAATTTAGTAATACTTTATTCTGCCTTATTTCAAAATGCTTCAAAAATGCGAATCTGGAACTTCTCTGCATTGACCACTGTTCTGGAGTTGGGCTGATAGAAAACTGCGGTGAAGAGAGTTTAGATCAGAGGCTATGGCAGAGCAAAGTATTACTGATGTGTCTCTTAACAGTGAAGAGGGTCGGGGAGGAGGTTGGGTCCTTGTCAAGTGTCAGCTGCCCTATACATAGTTCTCTTGCCCCTTGTGCCCTGTTTTACTATTTCTAAGGTGGTTCCCATGATGGCATTTCTTGATAAGCCCACTTTGAGCCGTTTAATGTTTTGTAGGTGTTTCTGTGAGTCTGATAATACCAGCACTAAAAACAGTTCAGTATATAGACATTTACAAGAGGTCTTAGGCCTCTTCAGAATTCAGTTAATGTCTTTCTCTTTGAGGCTGCTGAATGTTAGGTAAGAATTCAGGGCAAGCATTCCCGACCATCATCAAATTGGAGACTTGGAGTTTCTATTGGCTGGAAGAAAGTTGACCCACAGGCAAAACCAGATGTAAACCAAGTTTGTCTTGGGTACTTTTCAAATTCTTTTCACAGCATCCTTTTCTCATCCCTCATGGTGGCCTCTGGCCCTGGAAAATCCTCATGATAGCAACTTATCAGGCCTGTTTCCTCTGATAGATCTGGACTTTTCCCCTTAAGTGCTTTCCTGTTGGGCTTCTCAGACTATGGAGAACTGCTCATAGTTGAGATCTAAGAGACAAATTACCCTATGGTGTTCAAGAATGGCCGTATTTAGTATACTGCCTGTCCTGGAAGTGTTCACATTTAAAAAGGCATGACTTTCCAATGGGCAAATATCAGACACCTACATGCATAGATAAGGGAAATATGTTTTACTTAAGCAAACTTCTAGGCATTGAATCTCAGTGTTTAGGTGCAGAGATGGAATTCCTATAAGCAATGCAGTCATTCACCACATCAGGAAGGCCAAAAAATGAACACTCTCGTAATTTTGTTATTATCTGGAAAGTTCTGATATGATAATGAACCTAAAATACTGAATAGATAGTGAACATCCTAAAATTCCACTGACCAGAATCCATTCCCATGGTCATCATCTGTAGAGGGCATGATACAATGACAGGCCTGAGGTATGATTATAATTCTGGAGTAATTTAAAGCCTATATTTGTTAAACTTTAACAGATGGACACACATTCTCTGATTTTCTACTTGGCTCTTTCCTGTACTAGAAATGCGCATTTAACTAAACCTTCCCAGCTTTTCTGTTCAGTGCCTGACTTACACTACTCCCTTAGGCAGGAGGACAGTGGGTGTCTGGGGAATAAAAGCCAAGAGCTCCAAACAGAGGATTTTGGATACAAAGGGCAGCCACCAGGAAATAGCTTTGTGAGAGGGACAGACTATCTGATTCCCATTTGTACAAACATGTCCAAAGCAAAAGCACAGCATTCTAAAGTGGATGCAGAAATTAGTATACAATGGCAGTTCTGGCCAGTGCAGCCCAGCATTTTTCTGTTGTGCATGGAAAGAACACAGTGAAAAGGCAGGCAGGGCATCCGGTGCAAAGTGCAACAGACATAGACACACAAATCCAGTTTTCCTGATGAGAGAGGGAGCTATCTCTTCATAAGTGATGCAATGCAATGCAGGCATGTACAAGTACAAGGAAAGATTTATTTTTAAAAAATCATAGTGTAACTGGATGAATACCAGCAACAGCACCTGCTAAAGCAAACAGCCTGTTCATTAAAAACTGGACTTGAGGGAATGGAGAAAGAATCTGAGGAGCCTGCAGTCAGCATGCTTGCAGAGACCTTATGGCTACAGAAGACGATGATTAACCCATAGAGGTTCAATGTAGTTTTCAAGAAGAGGGTGGGAAAGCATAAGATGGGGACTAAGACTTTGCCTTTAACCTTCATGACATGAAGAATTGAATGACTCTTTGTTGGAAAAAATGGCAGTTATGAGATAATTGGATCCATGTTAATTATATATATTTCTGTATATATAGTAAGTGGTTATTGATGTGCCTTTGTTAACCATTTCACTATTTAATAAATGTGTGTGTAGTTTATTCAAAGTGTTTCAGTCCTTCTCAATTTCTAT